ACAGAAACTACAGGATTTGGCCTAAACAAGACTGAAAGGGAAGCCCTTATCAGGAAAGCCATTATCTGAGAAGATAAAATAAAGTAATACTTTGTTTTTAAAGTATTATACAATTCATATCTAATATTTCAACCTCAGCCTTTCAAGTGTTGTCTAACACCAATAATAATATTGCCACCCCTCCCTCAACCGGTTATCTTCTTTTCATATTTCTAGCTACTTAAATCCACCAAGCAAATTCTGGTTTCGCTATTTCTGGATTTAAGTACATTTTCTAATGCACCCAGGCCACACGCAGGAATGGACACAGCTTTCGCTCTCCGCATAAGTTTTCTAGCCCAGGGCAAGCTCTCAGAACGTGACTCCTCGTGCCTCGCTGCCCGCCCCTCGCTCCCCCCACTCCCGCCATCATCCCTTCCGCAGAGTTGGCTGCCAAGCCGACACCCACAGATTCTGCATTCCACGGCTTCCCAGCATCCTGCTGTCTCTGCGTGGAGGAAAGGGTGCTGCGAATCCCAGTTTAGATAAGGAACCCCGTCTTTTCACTACTACACCGAAGCATGCAGGAATAGGGCGTTGACCCCATTCTCCCAGCTCAGGGCACAGGTGCTAAGGCCGACCCATCTCACGGGCCTGTTCACCAGTTTCCCACACTCAGTACAGATCCTAACACGGTTTATGCACTTCATAACCATGCGTTTGTGTTTGTCAACTGACAAACGAGTGATAATGACAAACGAATGACACAAGGGAAACCAACAGCCAATCAGAGCGCAAGGTTGTGTTGCCAGCATCCCAGTTTCAGGGACAGTCACCGCCAAGCCCGACCCTGCAAAGGGTCGTAACCGGACTTCGGGGCAAACTTCAGGTCCCCCGCCTGCTAGCCCGCCAACCCCCTCCGCCAGGCAGCCGGCGCGCCTCCAGGTTCCGCCCAGGCGTCGCTGAGTGGCGGCGGCGGGGAGAATGCGCGCGGCGCAGCCAATCCGGGGGCGTTCCTACACCCCCTGCCCGCCCCCGACCTTCCAGAGCAGAGCAGGACACTGGCGCCGCGGGTCAGGCAGCTGCGTGCGCGTCTCCTCCAGGCAGCAAGGGGAACCCGAGGCCGCCGGCGCCCGGACCATGTCGTCTCCGGGGCCGTCGCAGCCGCCGGCCGAGGACCCGCCCTGGCCCGCGCGCCTCCTGCGTGCGCCTCTGGGGCTGCTGCGGCTGGACCCCAGCGGGGGCGCGCTGCTGCTATGCGGCCTCGTAGCGCTGCTGGGCTGGAGCTGGCTGCGGAGGCGCCGGGCGCGGGGCATCCCGCCCGGGCCCACGCCCTGGCCTCTGGTGGGCAACTTCGGTCACGTGCTGCTGCCTCCCTTCCTCCGGCGGCGGAGCTGGCTGAGCAGCAGGACCAGGGCCGCAGGGATTGATCCCTCGGTCATAGGCCCGCAGGTGCTCCTGGCTCACCTAGCCCGCGTGTACGGCAGCATCTTCAGCTTCTTTATCGGCCACTACCTGGTGGTGGTCCTCAGCGACTTCCACAGCGTGCGCGAGGCGCTGGTGCAGCAGGCCGAGGTCTTCAGCGACCGCCCGCGGGTGCCGCTCATCTCCATCGTGACCAAGGAGAAGGGTGAGCGGGAGGTCGTGGGCTGTGGGTACGCGGATGCCGCGGATGAGTCTCCAGGTGCGTGGGGGCTGCAGTTCCTGTGCCCCTTCTCTCATCTTCCTTTCTTGGTGTCCCTTTGCAGGGGTTGTGTTTGCACATTATGGTCCCGTCTGGAGACAACAAAGGAAGTTCTCTCATTCAACTCTTCGTCATTTTGGGTTGGGAAAACTTAGCTTGGAGCCCAAGATTATTGAGGAGTTCAAATATGTGAAAGCAGAAATGCAAAAGCACGGAGAAGACCCCTTCTGCCCTTTCTCCATCATCAGCAATGCCGTCTCTAACATCATTTGCTCCTTGTGCTTTGGCCAGCGCTTTGATTACACTAATAGTGAGTTCAAGAAAATGCTTGGTTTTATGTCACGAGGCCTAGAAATCTGTCTGAACAGTCAAGTCCTCCTGGTCAACATATGCCCTTGGCTTTATTACCTTCCCTTTGGACCATTTAAGGAATTAAGACAAATTGAAAAGGATATAACCAGTTTCCTTAAAAAAATCATCAAAGACCATCAAGAGTCTCTGGATAGAGAGAACCCTCAGGACTTCATAGACATGTACCTTCTCCACATGGAAGAGGAGAGGAAAAATAATAGTAACAGCAGTTTTGATGAAGAGTACTTATTTTATATCATTGGGGATCTCTTTATTGCTGGGACTGATACCACAACTAACTCTTTGCTCTGGTGCCTGCTGTATATGTCGCTGAACCCCGATGTACAAGGTAATTAATAGGTGTTTCCTTTGTTCATGGCAATCTTCTGGTTTATTTTTCCCTTTTTACATAGAAAAGGTTCATGAAGAAATTGAAAGAGTCATTGGCGCCAACCGAGCTCCTTCCCTCACAGACAAGGCCCAGATGCCCTACACAGAAGCCACCATCATGGAAGTGCAGAGGCTAACTGTGGTGGTGCCGCTTGCCATTCCTCATATGACCTCAGAGAACACAGGCAAGTCCAGGGTCTTCCTCTTTGAATGCCCTGAATAACACCCATATGTTTCCTTTTGTTTTAGTGCTCCAAGGGTATACCATTCCTAAAGGCACATTGATCTTACCCAACCTGTGGTCAGTACATAGAGACCCAGCCATTTGGGAGAAACCGGAGGATTTCTACCCTAATCGATTTCTGGATGACCAAGGACAACTAATTAAAAAAGAAACCTTTATTCCTTTTGGGATAGGTCAGTTACACTTTTTTAAACTGCATAATTTTAATCCTTCATTTTTTTCTGATCTCATTTTTAGGGAAGCGGGTGTGTATGGGAGAACAACTGGCAAAGATGGAATTATTCCTAATGTTTGTGAGCCTAATGCAGAGTTTCGCATTTGCTTTACCTGAGGATTCTAAGAAGCCCCTCCTGACTGGAAGATTTGGTCTAACTTTAGCCCCACATCCATTTAATATAACTATTTCAAGGAGATGAAGAGCATCTCCAAGAAGAGATGGTAAAAAGATATATAAATACATATCCTTCTAAGCAGATTCTTCCTACTGCAAAGGACAGTGAATCCAGCAACTCAGTGGATCCAAGCTGGGCTCAGAGGTCGGAAGGAGGGTAGAGCACACTGGGAGGTTTCATCTTGGAGGATTCCTCAGCAGGATACTTCAGCCATTTTAGTAATGCAGGTCTGTGATTTGGGGGATAGAAAACAAAGTACCTATGAAACGGGATATCTGGATTTTACTTGCAGTGGCTTCCACCGATGGGCCAATCTTCTCATTTCTTAGTGCCTCAGACATCCCATATGTAAAATGAGAGTAATAAAACTTGGCTTCTCTCTACCTCTCAGCACTAATGATGGTCAAATGCCTTACATCTTTTCTGATATCTCTAAAATGCTGTTAAGTTCTGGAGAAGAACTTCAGGAGAAGAAGATCTATCAGCTGGCTTTTAAAGACCTATGACAACATGAAAGTGGTGTTCAGCCTGGAATGCTTTGTCAGAGATGGGTGTGGATTTAGGTTATACTGGGGGAGAACTTTTCTCAGCACAGATTCTATGCCAGCTTCTTTGGGCTTGTTCTGTCACTATCTTTTTGTTTATGATTTTAGTTTTTACTTTTTGTAGATGTGGGATGAAGTGGACTCTGTCGTGTATATTGAGGAAAAAAGAAATTATAATTTTAAAAAATCCCTTGTAGGATTATTATCTAAATTTATATGTCTAACTTCTACTACAACTACAGGAACAGTGAGCCTTGCTACTTCTTTAGTAGCTTCTTGGCAGAATTCCTTTCTACTGAGTTATTTGCAAAGATGCAGCTCTACCTTTTTACTTAAGGCCTGAATGGTGAGCATGGGGATTTTGATACTGGGACTCATCAGGAAAGGATTCTGCTTTCAAACTATACTGAACATTCCTGTCCTAGCGTCCCTGCCACCAGGCCCAATGCATCTGATCCTTGAATATACTCTCAAAGAATTCACTCTCTTTTTATTAAGAGAACTAAATTGTTTCTAAATGTAGATGGTCCCTCTGGAAAAGCAGTTTTCAGCAGGGGTGGTAACCCCTTCAGAGGGAGTTTGGAAATGTGTGGGTATGATTCTTGGTTATCATAATGATGGGGGTGCTACTGGCCTTCTGCTGCCATGGGACCAGGATGCTAAATGTCAAGGTAGTCCTATACAGTGAAGAATTGTCCTGCTCAAGATGCCAGGATTTCCCCCAGTGAGAACATGCTCTAAGGAATGACCACCCCTTTCTTTTATTCTCCCACAGTGCTCCATGTACAGAAGTAAGCATAGCAGTCATATGAGCAACCACATTCCTGAACCTTTCCTCATGCTGGCTCTACACTTAATCCTTTACTTGTATGTTTCTGTAATTCTTACATAAATTCTATTAAGAGGGTGGCATACTGTAGTGGATGAAGCTGAGGCTTATAGTAGGTAAGGCACAAAGTTAAAAAGTAACATCACTGGGTTTCAAACCTACTGGTCTCTGTGACTAAAGAACACTTTCAGAACCACTTCTTGATTCTGCCACCACTTGATCCCATAACAGGCTACCCCTTGGCCTCATGCTGGAGTTGTGTGTGTCTGTCTTCATCCCAGGCTGAGCTCCTTGAGGTGAGGATGTTGTGCTGTTTGCCTCCCTCACAGTGCCTTGGTCTTAGTGGATGCCCAGTTGTCTTGTGAATGACTTTTAAGAAGTGTACTTAAGAGAAAAATCCTACCTTATTTGAATAATTACAAGTCATGTTTTTGTTGCTTAAAGGTGATAAATCAGTGTATATTATTTGTTAATGTCCATTAAAGCCAGTTTTTAAAAAAATCACTGGACTTTTGTGTTTACCATTTAAAACAACCATTTTAAACAAACTTAGAACGATGCCTTAGCTGTTTATAGGTAACAGAATGTAAACTCCCACCACCTGGAGACTAGGCCATATCCAGGGACCTCACACTGACTTTCCTAAAGGAGAGAAGCAGCTACGCTGTTCATACTGATAGAGAAGAGGGCAAGAAAAGATCCAGAGTGGCTGTTACTTTGAAAATTAAACGAAAGATGAAATTCTGAACTTAAAACACTTCTGTTTGGCCTTCTATAACTGATCACCCTTCTTTGCTCTGTTTTCCAGATAAATGGAGACACCAGATCTCCCTAACCTCTGACTTCTGCCGTTAGCCATACTCTGTGTAGTTAGATCTCAGTCTGGGAATGGCATTCCAGGGCAATTGTGAACATGAGGCTAGATTTTTCCTTTGATTTAGCACATTCCTAGGCAGACTTTTGCAAGCTCAAAAAATGAAAATAATATCTGCTTAACCAAAACATAATCATAGGAAGAAGAAAAATTTTAAAATGATTGATTTTTGACTCTACATTCTTTATCTACCATACTGCTCTTTTCCTTTTTAGAAATATTACTAAGCACTTTCCGTATAGATAAATGAAATACAGGCTAATCTTTAGGTGTCTTAGGAATTTTTGCTTTTTGAAAAAGAAAAGCTAATAGCCTAACTGCAGAGGAACTGAGTGGATGGGGTAGCTGCTGTATAGATTTTTAGATGAGATGATACAGTGTGGATTACACTGTACCTTGGGCGGGAGAGTTTGTTCTTGATATGGAATTCATATGCTTTTGAATTGCACTAATAACTCAGCATTAACAAGTATATTACTCCTTAAATTATACATGCATTTTCAATATTCCTAACCAAATAGTTTATAGCTTATTGAGAAGAAGTCTGTTCTTGGAGAGATGTTGAAATTAGATGTTTATTAAACTTTAAAATATAATGCCTTAAGCTGTGGCACTTTAAAAACATCTTTATATATAAATTGCTAAAAGGACTGTTAATGCTTTTCTCAGACACATTGGCATTTTACAATTTTGCACATGGTTTATTTGAAATCAAAAAATAACTATACTTTGTTTTATAAGTCTACCTAATATCTCATTTTTGATTCTCATCGTTAGCACAGTTTTGTTGCTTTTATTAAACTATTTTAACTGAGAAAGTGTCATGTCTGTTTTTTGTTTTGATTT